AATCTAACTTTTGAAGTCTCAGAGGTTTTACACTTTCCATAACAAATAGTTAAGAACCCCCATTCCTGCATGCATATATATATTAATATTATATATATTTATATATATAATTATATATATATTTATATATATATAATATATATATATATTTTTTTATTTTTATTTTTTCCTTAAAAACCTTCAGAGACAGCGATCAGGTGGGTAGCCTAGTTAGGATTTTAACCCTTCGGTTTCCAACAAACGATAATTGCATAGAACCATCAACTCCCTGAAGACAGGACTATCTTGTTCCAGGCAAAATCTACAGCCTCTAGCACCCAGTAGGCATTCAGTGAGGGATTCTCGGTTTCACCTGAGCATCTCCACTCCCTATCCATCCATGCCAAGGCGTCAGTGGAGCCAGCTAACTTTCTTTTGGAAATCGATTATTTTCTTGAAACTTGTTTCCAAAAACTCCGGGCCAAGAAGCCGGCCTGAGGGAAAGCGTGGCCGTCTCCAGGAGCTAAGGACTGAGGAGCTGGCCTTTTGAACGGGTGGCTCAGAAAGAGCTGGGTGGGCACGCGGCATCGCCATGGGCGGAGTGGCCCAGGTGCGCTGGCTGCTTTGGCAGCTCAGGCTGCCGCTCCGGGCCGCTGCTCCCCGGCCGCCTTCAGATAACCAACTTCTCAAACTTCCCTTTCCGGGGGTGGGGGCTCGCCTCGAACGCGGCCAACACAACGCCTTTCCTGCTCGCACAAAGGGGACCAAACGTGCCCCGCGCCCCTTGCAACTGAACTTTCCTTCTCTTTTTCAAGAAAAACTCACAATCCCTGCAGCTACGGGAGTCGGGCTGCGTGAGTGTCGCGGGGGAAACTTTCCTCGTTTCCGCCCGGGGGCCGGGTTGCCGGGCCCGACTGTCAAGCGCAGCGGAGAGGCGGGGACCCCAGGAAGACCCCCGGCGCCCCGCCGAGCCCGGGCTGGGGACCACTCACCCGACTTCTGAACGTGCGGTGGGATCGTGCTGGCGATACGCGTCCACAGGACGATGTGCAGCGGCCACAGGCCCCTGAGCAGCCCCCGACCCATGGCAGACCCCGCTGCTCGTCATAGACCGAGCCCCCAGCGCAGCGGACGGCGCCTTCCCGGACCCCTGGCTGCGCCTCCGCGCCGCGCCCTCTCCGGACCCCGCGCCGGGCCGGCAGCGCAGATGTGCGGGCCAGATGTGGCGCCCGCTCGCCAGCCAGGAGGGGGCCTGGAGGCCGGCGAGGCGCGGGGAGGCCCCCGGCGGCCGAGGGAAGCTGCACAGGAGTCCGGCTCCTGTCCCGAGCGGGTGCACGCGCGGGGGTGTCGTCGCTCCGTGCGCGCGAGTGACTCACTCAACTTCAACTCAGCGCTGCGGGGGAAACAGGAAACTCCTCGCCAACAGCTGGGCAGGACCTCTCTCCGCCCGAGAGCCTTCTCCCTCTCCTCGACGTCCAGCCCCTAGCTCTCTCGTAGCTGCCAATCATGTTTCCTAGACCAGCCCCTCCGAGAGCTTTGGCCGACTTTCAGCTGCCCCTCACCGCCCTCCCACACCACTCAGGAGTTCCTCGCTCCAAGTATTTACTCAAGAATGACTAAGTGCACACAGTTCACAAAGTAACAACAGAAAACGTCCACGTTTTCCCTAGTAGATCAGAACATCTGCCGCCTCCCCTCAGCTTTCTTCAGATTGCTCCTAGGTGCTTTAGAGATGCGTTTTCAAATTGCAAGTTGAGATCCAGGAGTGAATACTCCAATCTATTGAGTCGCGAGCACATTTCTTTCCCAAATAAAATAGTAACGGTAAATTCTACTTCATTAAATTTGTGCTTCAGTAAATATTAATAGAACCCCCTTTCTCTTTCAGATATGTCCTGATTGGATAATAAACTATGTGATCAACCTACTTCCCACTCTCAAAGATATGATTCTGTACAGCCCTCTGGTCAGTAGATCTTCTAGCAATTCATTTAATGAATTCCTTTACCTGAGAGGAAGATTGCAGAGGCAAGGGTTTGTGCCAGGGTCTCCAGGGAATAAAGGTAAATAGCCCTCCCCCAAACCCAACTCCCAAATCTTTCCTGTCATTCTAAGTGTTCATTTGCTTCATCCTGGAATTTTAACTCATGCTCCACCTAGCACCCAAGCTGCCTCTGGATGTTTTGCCACTTCCCAGTACTCATGTTGAAGATGCAGAAAGTGCAGTGAAATCAGGAGGGCTAGGCATCTTCTTTCCCACCAATTAATTGCCTTGCCAAAGCTGGAGTGACTTTGTCAATGGAGGAAGATTGAGTTCCAAATCTTCTCCCTATTCCCTCTTCTGCCACCAGCCCATGCCACTGCCATGGCTTGTGTAGGAGTCTCCCACGAGTCACCCTCAGCCACGGCCGTTCTGGGCTCTTTCACTCAGTTTCTCAAACGAGAGCTGAATTCAGCTTTTCAAAATACAAAACTAGTTATACCAACCCTCTGATTAAAATCATTTAATGGCTTCCCACTGCTCTTGAGATAAAGAGAAGATAAAAACCAGATCCTTGAACGTGTCTTCAAGCCTCCAACTCTCCCGTAAACTTTCATTTGGCTTCTCCTTGCTTACTGAAAGCCTTCTCCAAATTTCGTGAATATGCCTCTGTAATCCTCCTACCCTTTATGCTTAGAGCCTTCCCCAGTGTGGACTTCCTTCCTCTGACCTTTTTTTCTTCACCCAGCCAACTCCTGGTCTTCGTGGATTGAATCATAACTTCTTTGATGGGCAAGCTTTCCCTCACCTCCATGAGTAGATCTTGTATTACACGTTCTCTTGGCACCATATGCTTTTCTTTTAACAGCTGTAACTTTATAATTATTTGTGTCATTCTTTAATTTATATTTCTATCCTCCACTCAACTCCAAATTTCTTGAGGGCAGGTATTATGTATCTTTCCCTCCACTTACTATTGTGTCCCTAAGCATCAAACACATAATCGATGTTTAATAAATATTTGTTGGATGAATGAATGAATCAGGCAATAAAGATTTAGAAGAAAATTGTATTTGATTGTTCTAGTTGCTTCATAACT